ACAACCTGCGTGGCTTAAAACAACAGAAACGCATTCCCTCAGAGTCCTGAAGGACACGAGCCTGAAAGGAAGCAGCACCAGGTCCGCACTCCCTCCGCAGGCTCTGGGGGAGAATCCTTCCTTGGTTCTTCCAGCTTCTGGTGGTCCCGGGCGCTCCTTGGCTTGGGGCAGCATCTCCTAACTCTGCCTCTGTCTTCTCGTGTCTCTCTTCTCCCCATGTCTCTCCTCTGTGTTTCCTCTTCAGGACACTTGCCATTGAATTTAGGGTCCACCCAGATAATCCAGGATGATCTCAACCCAAGAACCTTAACTTAGTTACATCTGCAAAGACACTTTTTCCAAAGAAGGTTGCAAAGGCATTGGCTCAAGGCAGGAGCCCCAGCTGCATGGCAGCTTCCGCCCACTGGCTGCCTTGTCCACCCTGACCCACTCTGGGGCACCAGCTTTAAGGCTTCCCTGTAAGATGAAGAATGAGGGCCCTTTCAGGTAATGACAGATGGTCAAGACTCTGTGGCTCCAGAAACATCATTCCTTTGTCAGAATGACTTCCATTACCACTCTCTCGTCATTTGACAAACTCATATTCATCCCTTAAGACCCAGCTCAAACATCGCCCCCTCCTCTACCAGGGATTTGCCTCCATCCCATTTGTTGCAGAGCCCATGTGGTCTTCATCTCTGTACCTAGGCAAGGGCCTAGAATGGGCCACAGGTCCCATGACTTTATGCTGAAAGCCCAGCATCCCTCCCTCAGGGAGACAGTGGTCCCAGCCTGAGGGTCTGCATGTGGTCACACCTCCAGGGTTCCCTCCCACCCTCCCCACCCAACTTCACCTCCACACTGCCCACCAGGCTCCATCCTCTGCCAGGAAAGAGTACCTCCCCCAATGTCTTTGCTCATCTTCTCTTCCTTCCCAGGCTGGTCGTGGGCGCCCCACTGGAAACCAATGGCTACCAGAAGACGGGAGACGTGTACAAGTGTCCAGTGATCCACGGGAACTGCACCAAACTCAACCTGGGTAACGTGGGCTGGTGGTCTCTTCACAATGAGGCCAGCGGTTGTCTAACACAAGGCAGGCTCTGATGCACGCCCATGTCCATGGTCACACTGACTCCTTCCTGCTACTCCATGAGATGACCCAGCTGATATCACTGCCCCCACTTTACACATGAGGAAGCTGAGGCCAGGGAGAGGAGGCAACTTTTCCACAGTCACACAGCTTGCCAGGGGCTCACCAGGAATCAACCCAGGCCCTAGCTGTCCCAGGCCATTCCTCTTTCTGACTCAGCCACTGCCCTTCAACTCAAAGTTTTCTCTCCCAGGAGAAAAAAAAAAAAAAAAGGACTTCCTGTCTTTTTCCTGATTTTGAAATAATAACAACAATAGCTAACATTCAGATATCTTCGATAATGTTCACCATGTGTGAGGCACATTTGGACTCATTTAATCCTCACAACACCCATATGGGATTTAACCATTTAACAGATAGGAAATGACAGCATACAGAGGTGAGGGGACCTGCCCGGGGTCACTCAGCTCACAAGGAGCAGGGCTTGGCGTCCAGTTCATGCAGGCTATGGCCTCCCTTTAACCACCATGCAGCACTGCCCTTCGGAAATGCAAGCTTTTCCTCGCCAAAGAGCTTTCAGGCATATTCTGGAACAGGGAGATGCTGTGAACAGCCCCCAGCCTCCGAAGCCCTCCTAAAATCTACTCGTGTGTGTTTGCATGCATGTGTGTATCTGCTTATGTGTGTGCAAATGTGTATCCACTAAGCACACACACCAGTCCACTAAAGTGCTCCCACTTGTCCTAAAGGTCAGACAGCAGCTGGGTCATTGCTTGCTCTGCTCTCAGAAGGGAGAAAAAGTTCCATTTTGGCTGACAAGCTGCAATTCTAGGCTTTGCCCTGGAGGACTGGACTTCCCTAGGGCCAGGACCCTGGGCCTCCCTCCTTCGAGGAGCGGGGTCTCCACCCCAGAGCAGTGGGGTGGGTCTCCCTGGGAGATGGGGGATGGGAAGGGCAGCAGGGTCTCACTGGGCGGGAATGGCAGAGGTTCAAGAGATAAGCTGATGGATGAAAAGGTCAGCATCCAAAAGAAAGCCCAAAGAACTCCCCAGGGCAGCCAGCTGTCTGTCACATGGTCCCGGAGGCTCCCGCTGTCCACATCTGCATCAGCACCATGGGTGGGAAGTTCAAAACCCAGCATAGCCGGGGCCCAAACTTCAGTGAGGAAATCGTCTAAGGGAAGAGGGTGCCTGGTTGGTGGCATATGGTTCCAGGTCATCAGCACCCTGAGAACACAGGCTTCTGAAACTGGCCAACCTGGAGTCCCCTTCCAGCTGTACAAATTCTTTGCTGTGTGTCCATGCGGAGTTCACATCCTCTCTCTGAGCCTCAGTTTACTCGTGTGTAAAGCAAGGAGGCTGGACTCGACAACCCTTAGGATCCATTCCAGGTCTAATCTGTTTCCGAACCTTTAATGCGCACCTAGAGTGTACCAAACACTGTACTATTTATTGGGGATATGGTGGGGAACAAGAGGCCAAGGAAGGGGACAGTAATCGGGTAGGCAAATTAAGAAGCAGGATAGTTTTAGGCAGGGATCAATGCTGTGCAATAAACCAGGTGCTGTAATAAGAGTGGCTAGGGGGTGATGGAAGTGGAGAGGGATTTCTACCATAGAAGGTGATCAGGGAAGGCTTCTCTGAGCAGGTAGTTTTTGAGAAGGTTACAGGTGGGGGCGGAGCACTCCAGACAAAGGAGGAGCAAGTGCAAACGCCCTAAGGTAGGAACAAGTCTGCCCTGTTGGAGAAGATAAAGAAAGGCCATGTGGTTGGGACAGAGGCAATGAGGTTGGGGTGTGGTGGAAGAGTGGGCAGTCTTCTCAGGGCTTCAGCCACCAAGAGAAGCTCCTGGTCCAGGCAGGGACGTGGATTCGTGAACCAATCTTTTTTTTTCTCTGTTGCAATGTGGACCCCATTTCTCTCCAGAGGGAGGAGGAGACATAAAGCCATGAGACCCTGGAAAGCATTTCTGAGCTGGGGCACAAGCCTAGGAGGCAGTGGGTAGCAAAGTGAGTTGGGATGGAGGAAAATTACTCTTCATTTGAGGTGTGGTTCTCTCTCTCCCACTGAGAAGAAAATGCATGGCAGAAAGAACATCTGTCAGTTTTGCCCCACAGTGGAAAATGCAAGGCTGGGAAACCTGAGTCCTGGGTTTTCCTACGGCCGTTCCAGGCACTGGGCAGCACGATGCCAGGAATGTTCTTTCCTTTTTCTCCAGGGAAGGCTAAGTGGGTGTCAGCCATTCACACCTCTGTGGGAAAGACTCTACCACTGGCACTGTCCTTCCAACACCTGGATAAAGTCAGGGTTTTCAATGAGGGGCAGGGGCTGGGGGAGGTGATGTGATTCTCAAAGCCAGGGCCTGTGTAGGGAGATATCTGGGCCCGGGACCCTCACCCAGACCTGCTGAGGAAGGCGTGAGTCTCTCCCGCTCACAGAGGGGTTGGGCAAAGACTTGAACCTGAGTCTGTCTAACTCCAACACAGGGATTTTTCCTCCCCTGCCCCTCTGTCTCAGCCAGCTGCACAGTTTCACTACAAACATCAGTCCCAGGGGAGAGGGAGGAAGGAGAGGGGCAGGGTGGTGAGGTCTGCGTTCCTTAAATAAACGGAGGGCAGAATTCTAGCCAGAAGGGGGCGAGGGTTACCCAGCCCAGTGGAGCATGGAGCCGCCCCTCTAGTTCCCACTGCCACCGTGATGCCATCAGATGGGAGAAAACACAGAACTCGGGATGAAACGTCACACGGTCTGGGCTAAAGATCTTGCTCTTTAATTTCCCAGCAGGTAACCTTGTGGCAGTCACTAACCCTCTCTACACCTCAATGTTCTCATCTGTAAAATGGAAATGATGACCCCTGGGTCTCCCAGGACCGTGAGGGGTCCTGAAAGGGCAGGTGTGCGCGGTGCTTTGTAGATGATAAGGCATCTCAGAAACACCGGGGCTTTACTGTTATTTTCTCTCCAGCTTGTTTGGGCAGACAAAAGAGAAATCGAGCCCAGTCATTCTTAGCACAGCCAAGAAGGGCAGATTTCAAAAGGAGCCTTGCTTCAAACTGAGGAAAACCAAAAAGGAAAAAACAACAAACACAGCTGCCCCTACCCTCCAGTCCACAAAACAGTCTGTGTCTGACAAGCTGGGCTCTGCCAGCGGCCCACCCCCAGACTCCTGCACCAGCTGGCCTTCCTGACCTGTGTGCCCTGGGAGCCAGGCCGACTCTTCACACTTCCAGTCACCGACACAGTGCAATGCAACCCATTCTTGCTCAAGGCCTCCTTAGAAATTATTCCTCCCATTGCTCGAACCTGGGAGTTGGAGATTGCAGTGAGCCACGATGGTGCCACTCCACTCTAGCCTGGGTGACACAGTGAGACCCTGCCTCAAAAAAAAGAAAAGAAAAGGGAGGGGAGGGAAGGGAAAATTAAAAAAAAAGAAAAGAGAAAAGAAAAGAAATTACTCCTTCCCCAGGCAGGGAAGCCACCCAGAGCTGTCCACACTGCATATTAGGGCTTGCACACTCTAGCTCCCCAGCCTCTCCCACTCCCTCTTCCTGTACACGTGCACACACACACACACACACACACACACCCCAACACACTTCTGGGGAATTCAGACTCACTTCCTTTCCTTCGGTGGCCTCCAGGATGATCTGGTAAAACCTTAAGCGATGCAATTTTTTTATGATTCTAATCTGCCGCAGAGCTGACCCTCTCCCTATTCCCAGCAGGCTGATAACCCAGCTCCTAAGCACCTCTCTTGGCAGCCTCCTTCAGAATGGCATTCCTGGGCAAGGCCTGGCAGCTCTGGAAGGCTCTCGTTGAGTTGGCTCTGTTACCCATGAGAGGAAACTCTCAGCTGTCACATGTTGATTGTTCAGATGAGCAGAGAAGTGGGCACAGAAAGAGTTGGGCACAGGACTGGTTAAGTGTGGATGGGGGTCAACTTGGAAGAAAGCGTAGCGGGGATACTGCACAAAGGAAGCCAGCCCAGGTGGGATGCCATGGCATGCTTGGGGGCACACGGGCTGCAAGCTGAACTTCTCCCCCAACCCCAGGAAGGGTCACCCTGTCCAACGTGTCCGAGCGGAAAGACAACATGCGCCTCGGCCTTAGTCTCGCCACCAACCCCAAGGACAACAGCTTCCTGGTAAGAGCCACCTGCCACTGCTTGGGGTCAGGCACTGACTGGGGATCTGCACTGCCCTCCCCAGGCCTGCAGCCCCCTCTGGTCTCATGAGTGTGGGAGCTCCTACTACACCACAGGGATGTGTTCAAGAGTCAACTCCAACTTCAGGTTCTCCAAGACCGTGGCCCCAGCTCTCCAAAGTAAGTGGCTTCAAATCTGCAACCTCAAGCTGTGGGTAGCCATAACTGTGTCCCCACTTTCCAGGGTGCCAGACCTACATGGACATCGTCATTGTCCTGGATGGCTCCAACAGCATCTACCCCTGGGTGGAGGTTCAGCACTTCCTCATCAACATCCTGAAAAAGTTTTACATTGGCCCAGGGCAGATCCAGGTGAGCATCTCTTGGGCTCTTTCCACTTCTGAAATGTTCTGTTGCCCTCTCCTCTCCCTTGCAGGTTGGAGTTGTGCAGTATGGCGAAGATGTGGTGCATGAGTTTCACCTCAACGACTACAGGTCTGTAAAAGATGTGGTGGAAGCTGCCAGCCACATTGAGCAGAGAGGAGGAACAGAGACCCGGACGGCATTTGGCATTGAATTTGCACGGTAAAAAAAAAGTAGAACAAAAAAAATTTTTTTTCATGACCCTGCCCCTGTGCTTGGCTTCCAGCTCAGAGGCTTTCCAGAAGGGTGGAAGGAAAGGAGCCAAGAAGGTGATGATTGTCATCACAGATGGGGAGTCCCACGACAGCCCAGACCTGGAGAAGGTGATCCAGCAAAGCGAAAGAGACAACGTAACAAGATATGCGGTGGCCGTAAGTCCTGGCCCGCCCAAGGGCTGCTGATGGGTTTGTGGTTCCTGCCCCTGTTCCCTGGCAGGTCCTGGGCTACTACAACCGCAGGGGGATCAATCCAGAAACTTTTCTAAATGAAATCAAATACATCGCCAGTGACCCTGATGACAAGCACTTCTTCAATGTCACTGATGAGGCTGCCTTGAAGGACATTGTCGATGCCCTGGGGGACAGAATCTTCAGCCTGGAAGGTAAGCAATGCATGCTAAGAGGGGATCCACTCGGAGCTGACATCTCTCTGTCACTCTGTTGCAGGCACCAACAAGAACGAGACCTCCTTTGGGCTGGAGATGTCACAGACGGGCTTTTCCTCGCACGTGGTGGAGGTATGTGGTGGAGGTACGGGCACAGAGCCCAGGGTGCTGATGTGTGTCCCCTCCCCAATGCCAGGATGGGGTTCTGCTGGGAGCCGTCGGTGCCTATGACTGGAATGGAGCTGTGCTAAAGGAGACGAGTGCCGGGAAGGTCATTCCTCTCCGCGAGTCCTACCTGAAAGAGTTCCCCGAGGAGCTCAAGAACCATGGTGCATACCTGGGTAAGAGCGCAGAGTGAGGGGAGGCTGGCGGGGCCAAAGATCAGCCTGTTTCCTCCTGTGGCAGGGTACACAGTCACATCGGTCGTGTCCTCCAGGCAGGGGCGGGTGTACGTGGCCGGAGCCCCCCGGTTCAACCACACGGGCAAGGTCATCCTGTTCACCATGCACAACAACCGGAGCCTCACCATCCACCAGGCTATGCGGGGCCAGCAGGTAATGGAGGGGGAGCCTGGGGCCGGGATGGAAGCCCACTCCTCTCTCCCATCACGTGCCGCAGATAGGCTCTTACTTTGGGAGTGAAATCACCTCGGTGGACATCGACGGCGACGGCGTGACTGATGTCCTGCTGGTGGGCGCACCCATGTACTTCAACGAGGGCCGTGAGCGAGGCAAGGTGTACGTCTATGAGCTGAGACAGGTACAGCTGGGCAGGGGCTGGGCAGCTTCTCATCCCCAGCCTTTTTCTGCCCCTGGTTTTGCAGAACCTGTTTGTTTATAACGGAACGCTAAAGGATTCACACAGTTACCAGAATGCCCGATTTGGGTCCTCCATTGCCTCAGTTCGAGACCTCAACCAGGATTCCTACAATGACGTGGTGGTGGGAGCCCCCCTGGAGGACAACCACGCAGGAGCCATCTACATCTTCCACGGCTTCCGAGGCAGCATCCTGAAGACACCTAAGCAGGTCAGGCTTCCCTGGGGAAGCGGATGGAGCAAATGCCCTCCCCCTCTCTTCCCGCGCCCTGCAGAGAATCACAGCCTCAGAGCTGGCTACCGGCCTCCAGTATTTTGGCTGCAGCATCCACGGGCAATTGGACCTCAATGAGGATGGGCTCATCGACCTGGCAGTGGGAGCCCTTGGCAACGCTGTGATTCTGTGGTTGGTTCCCCCGCTGTTCCCACCTCCTGGGCCCCACCCCAGCTCACTGGCCCTTCTCCTCCAGGTCCCGCCCAGTGGTTCAGATCAATGCCAGCCTCCACTTTGAGCCATCCAAGATCAACATCTTCCACAGAGACTGCAAGCGCAGTGGCAGGGATGCCACCTGCCTGGCCGCCTTCCTCTGCTTCACGCCCATCTTCCTGGCACCCCATTTCCAAACAACAACTGTTGGTAAAGCAGGCCCCTCCTTTCTCCCCACCCCCCCTTTGTGGTCTTGCCCTCTCCCCTCCTGCAGGCATCAGATACAACGCCACCATGGATGAGAGGCGGTATACACCGAGGGCCCACCTGGACGAGGGCGGGGACCGATTCACCAACAGAGCCGTACTGCTCTCCTCCGGCCAGGAGCTCTGTGAGCGGATCAACTTCCATGTCCTGGTAAGCTGGCAGCCCCACCAGCAGAGCCCAAGCCCTCACCGCTGCCCTCATCTCCACCCCCCAGGACACTGCTGACTACGTGAAGCCAGTGACCTTCTCAGTCGAGTATTCCCTGGAGGACCCTGACCATGGCCCCATGCTGGACGACGGCTGGCCCACCACTCTCAGAGTCTCGGTACATCTCGGTACAGGGCACGCACCTCGGGCCAGCTGCCCACACCTGGCTCTCCCTGGCCCAGGTGCCCTTCTGGAACGGCTGCAATGAGGATGAGCACTGTGTCCCTGACCTTGTGTTGGATGCCCGGAGTGACCTGCCCACGGCCATGTGAGTTGGCTCCTTCCACCCCCACCCTCGCCCTGCCCAGTCTCTGGTGGTCTCTTGTTCTCAGGGAGTACTGCCAGAGGGTGCTGAGGAAGCCTGCGCAGGACTGCTCCGCATACACGCTGTCCTTCGACACCACAGTCTTCATCATAGAGAGCACACGCCAGCGAGTGGCGGTGGAGGCCACACTGGAGAACAGGGGCGAGAACGCCTACAGCACGGTCCTAAATATCTCGCAGTCAGCAAACCTGCAGTTTGCCAGCTTGATCCAGAAGGTAAGACCTCAGCGACCTGCCCAGACTGCCTCCTGCTGCCATGATGTCTGCCACCCACCTCCAGGAGGACTCAGACGGTAGCATTGAGTGTGTGAACGAGGAGAGGAGGCTCCAGAAGCAAGTCTGCAACGTCAGCTATCCCTTCTTCCGGGCCAAGGCCAAGGTTGAGACTGGGGACAATGTGGGGGAGGGTCACAATGCCCAGACATGCGACTGCTTCCTTGCAGGTGGCTTTCCGTCTTGATTTTGAGTTCAGCAAATCCATCTTCCTACACCACCTGGAGATCGAGCTCGCTGCAGGCAGGTCAGGGCCGTGCCTGCTCCTTCTCCCCAAAGTTCCTGACCTTGCCGCCTGGCTCTCCTTGCAGTGACAGTAATGAGCGGGACAGCACCAAGGAAGACAACGTGGCCCCCTTACGCTTCCACCTCAAATACGAGGCTGACGTCCTCTTCACCAGGTGGGCCGGGCTCCGGGGGCCCCAGGAGAGGGGCTCACGACAGCCCTGTCCTCTGTCTCCGCAGGAGCAGCAGCCTGAGCCACTACGAGGTCAAGCCCAACAGCTCGCTGGAGAGATACGATGGTATCGGGCCTCCCTTCAGCTGCATCTTCAGGGTGAGGCTGGAGGGGAGCCGGGTAGAGGGGGACTGTACTGACACCTCCCTGTCTCTGGCCACAGATCCAGAACTTGGGCTTGTTCCCCATCCACGGGATGATGATGAAGATCACCATTCCCATCGCCACCAGGAGCGGCAACCGCCTACTGAAGCTGAGGGACTTCCTCACGGACGAGGTGGTGATGGCCTTGGGAGCCGGCTAGGGGAGTATGTGTGTGTGTGTCCATGTCCTTTATGTAGGCGAACACGTCCTGTAACATCTGGGGCAATAGCACTGAGTACCGGCCCACCCCAGTGGAGGAAGACTTGCGTCGTGCTCCACAGCTGGTGAGTGTCCCCCAGACCGAGAGCCACAGTGGAGCTCAGCCCTGAGACCCATCTTCTCTTTCAGAATCACAGCAACTCTGATGTCGTCTCCATCAACTGCAATATACGGCTGGTCCCCAACCAGGAAATCAATTTCCATCTACTGGGGAACCTGTGGTTGAGGTCCCTAAAAGCAGTAAGTAGAGCCCCTGGGCTGGGCTGGAAGGAGCCAGCTTCTGACGAGCCCTCTGATTGCACAGCTCAAGTACAAATCCATGAAAATCATGGTCAACGCAGCCTTGCAGAGGCAGTTCCACAGCCCCTTCATCTTCCGTGAGGAGGATCCCAGCCGCCAGGTGAGCCCCTGGGAGCCCTGCAGAACTGGGCTATGCTGTTGGCCCGGCCCCCCTCCCCTTGCAGATCGTGTTTGAGATCTCCAAGCAAGAGGACTGGCAGGTCCCCATCTGGATCATTGTAGGCAGCACCCTGGGGGGCCTCCTACTGCTGGCCCTGCTGGTCCTGGCACTGTGGAAGGTGAGGGCCCTGGCAGGGGAGGGAAGGAGCAGCCTCTGAGACGTCTCCCTTTGCCTCCTCACAGCTCGGCTTCTTTAGAAGTGCCAGGCGCAGGAGGGAGCCTGGTCTGGACCCCACCCCCAAAGTGCTGGAGTGAGGCTCCAGAGGAGACTTTGAGTTGATGGGGGCCAGGACACCAGTCCAGGTAGTGTTGAGACCCAGGCCTGTGGCCCCACCGAGCTGGAGCGGAGAGGAAGCCAGCTGGCTTTGCACTTGACCTCATCTCCCGAGCAATGGCGCCTGCTCCCTCCAGAATGGAACTCAAGCTGGTTTTAAGTGGAACTGCCCTACTGGGAGACTGGGACACCTTTAACACAGACCCCTAGGGATTTAAAGGGACACCCCTACACACACCCAGGCCCATGCCAAGGCCTCCCTCAGGCTCTGTGGAGGGCATTTGCTGCCCCAGCTACTAAGGTGCTAGGAATTCGTAATCATCCCCATCCTCCAGAGAAACCCAGGGAGGAAGACTGTAAATACGAACCCAATCTGCACACTCCAGGCCTCTAGTTCCAGAAGGATCCAAGACAAAACAGATCTGAATTCTGCCCTTTTCTCTCACCCATCCCACCCCTCCATTGGCTCCCAAGTCACACCCACTCCCTTCCCCATAGATAGGCCCCTGGGGCTCCCGAAGAATGAACCCAAGAGCAAGGGCTTGATGGTGACAGCTGCAAGCCAGGGATGAAGAAAGACTCTGAGATGTGGAGACTGATGGCCAGGCAAGTGGGACCAGGATACTGGACGCTGTCCTGAGATGAGAGGTAGCCGGGCTCTGCACCCACGTGCATTCACATTGACCGCAACTCACACATTCCCCCACCAGCTGCAGCCCCTTGCTCTCAGCTGCCAACCCTCCCGGGTCACTTTTGTTCCCAGGTACCTCATGGGAAGCATGTGGATGACACAATCCCTGGGGCTGTGCATTCCCACGTCTTCTTGCTGCAGCCTGCCCCTAGACATGGACGCACCGGCCTGGCTGCAGCTGGGCAGCAGGGGTAGGGGTAGGGAGCCTCCCCTCCCTGTATCACCCCCTCCCTACACACACACACACACACACACACACACACACACACACACACACACACACACACACACACTGCCTCCCATCCTTCCCTCATGCCCGCCAGTGCACAGGGAAGGGCTTGGCCAGCGCTGTTGAGGGGTCCCCTCTGGAATGCACTGAATAAAGCACGTGCAAGGACTCCCGGAGCCTGTGCAGCCTTGGTGGCAAATATCTCATCTGCCGGCCCCCAGGACAAGTGGTATGACCAGTGATAATGCCCCAAGGACAAGGGGCGTGCCTGGCGCCCAGTGGAGTAATTTATGCCTTAGTCTTGTTTTGAGGTAGAAATGCAAGGGGGACACATGAAAGGCATCAGTCCCCCTGTGCATAGTACGACCTTTACTGTCGTATTTTTGAAAAATTAAAAATACAGTGTTTAAAAACAACCAAGCACTGACATCCCATTCTGTGGGCAGAGCATATCACAGTGAGCCATACTCCCCTTTGAAGGAGAGGAAGTAGAATGAGGGAGTTCCTTGCTTCCTCCCCCCTACCTCTACATGTCAGAAGGGACTCATCCACCATTTGCTGCCCACAACATGCCCTCCTAGTGGCTGCCTGGCCTCCGTGTGACGTCTCCAGTGGTGGAGCGCTCCCTCTCCCAAGATCACCCTTCCATCTATGGCCAGTGTGGACGGTTAGGACCTAAATGTTTCACTGTAGCTTCTGCCCTTGGTTCCAGCTCTTCCCTCTCACGCCTCCCAGACTTCTCCAGGCCGGTTTCATTGTTAACCGTCTTACACTCTGACATCAGCCAAGGCGTCTCCATTCTGTTCTTGTGCCATTCATGTCTTGGATTCCCAGTAAGTAGAACCTTGGAAATAATTTGATCTTGTTTTTGCATAAATGAGGACACTCAGAACCAGGAAGAGCCCTAGGCTCCCACAGCAAAACCAAAACTAAACCCAGGACTGCTATTTCCCAAGCCAGATTCTGTTATTCGAGCCCAGCCTTAGAAGGGCTTGATGTGGAGCAAAAGGTGAAAATGGTGAAACTAAAATTTGAGTATCAAAACCCATTGCCTTCTAATAGAATCAGAAGGAAATGTTGCTAAATCATATTCCATTTCCGTCATCACTCTTATGAATGGGGTAACCTGGCTAAATGAGAATTAATGAACCCACACTCATAAGTTTTCATTGACTTAGCACCAAGTCGTCCATCAAATATCATCAGATCTGAGAATGCTCTTATGGATATCTGATTTTTAGAGGCTGGCATTCATATTTTTAAAAACTGCCACCTGTGACCACACTGCAGGCCAAACAGAATGTACCTGCTGGTCAGATGCAGCCCAGAGGTCACTGAATTGCAACCTCTGGACTCTCGGTCAGAGGCAAGCAGCCCTTATTCCAGAACTCCACAGTCCTTCACACCCTTCCCCAGACCTACACCAAGACCAACTAAGTGGTCAAAAGGTGGACAAACTGAGAGTTGTATCAAGGCCCTTAGCCTCTCAATTTGTTATCAAGTTTCCCTTTCTGAATCTATTTACCCTGAAGTATAAATACCCAAGATGAGCCTTAAGAGTGCCTGGTAGAGCAAACAAAGATGCATCTTATAGGGAGCAAAGTCTATGCTAACGCAGTGTTTCTCAATCCTGGCTGCACCTTTGAACCACGGGAGCTTTAAAAGTGACCACTGCAAGGGCCCTACCCACTATGGATCCCAATTTCATTGGTTGGGAGAGGGGCCAAGTTTGTTTCCAACTTCCCCAGATGACTCTAATGGCTGAGAGTTGCAATCAACAGGTAAGTGAATATCCAGGCTGTAAGATGAAGAAAGAGGGGGTTGTGCCCAAGCCCACTGTGCCTCATAAAGCAGATGATCTCTGCAGCGCTGCGCTTCTCAAAGAGTGGTCCCAGGACTGCCTCAGTCAGACCACAGACTCCTAAGTTCCTCCTCAGACTTCATGGATCCAAGCTCTGTGAGGTAATTCTAAGCACATTAAACTTGTAGAACAGCCATCTGGATTTAATATTACATAATAGCTATAATATTCTGCTATTCTCTAATCTTCAATGTCAGTTTCTTAAACTGTCAGGCCTGTCTTTAGATGCCCTTCAACTGTGCTGGGGACTATCTTGATGGCAGCCAGCAAAGAAAATCAGCAAAAACCCCAGTGGAGTTTCTGGGTTTTACTTTTGTTAAGGAAGGTGATGGTTTCTTGACATGACAGGTATCTAGGTGGAAAGGGCAAAGTGCTAATGCAAACACAATGGAGACACTATGGAATAGCTCTGCCTAGGGACATGTGGAAGAGCTTCTAGGAGACAGTGTGGACCTTTCCATCCCTAGAGGTCTTCACAAGATAAATTCCTACCTCCGTCAGTATTCAAAAGGTTTTAGCATCAATACTGTCTGAGAATAAGACATTAGACTTGAGTCAGTCCCCTGGCTTCAATCCCAGGATGCCAAGCAGCCTCTAATGGAGACCGCTGGCTTAATCGTGCTCCTTTCCTGGCATAACAACTCACTGCACCCATGCCTCACCACCACGAAGCAGTCTCCTCACCACCCAAATGTGCCTTGGGTGACTTAAATACAGCCATTAGTATGAATGGTCCCCTGTTTTTATTCAACACCACACCAGTCTTTGCTTTTACCTTCGGCTAATGTGGTTCCAGCCTTTTATCCTGCACTCCTTCTTATAATTTAAAAAAAAAAAAAACTCCCCTACTATCTTTATGTTAATATTAACATCAACTAGGTTCTTCTCAAAGGACAGCCAGGCCTAACTGGCCACGTTAAAATCTGCACAGTGCTTTTGTGTCACTGTCTATTCTATTAGTTTCAACATCATGCTAAAATAGGACAGCATGTTCCAAAACTGAAACTGAAACAGGAACGGAGCCTTGCTGATTTAGCATGAGGAGGGAATTGTAAGCCTTGCACCTGGACACTAAAACTTTTCAATAAGATGTATGCTAAGCCGTACCTAGCAAACTTACCAGGTCCAAAGTAGAGTACAAGCAGAAAGTTATTTTTAAAGGATGGGCACTATCCTTGAGGGACTTACCCTTTCTAATCAGCTTTGCATGGTTTGTTTTGAGACAGTGTCTCACTCTGTTGCCCAGGCTAGAGTGCAGCGGCACCATCACAGCTCACGGCAGCCTCTGCCTCCCGGGCTCAAGCAATCCCACCTCAGTTTCCCAAGTAGCTGGGACTACAGGCACACACCACACTCAGCTAATTTTAGTATTTTTTGTAGAGACAGGGTCTCGCCATGTTGCCCAGGCTGGTCTCAAACTCCTGGATTATCTCCCTGGCCCTGCATTAAAAAAGATGTGCAACAACTTAGTGATGTGTCTGAAATGTTTTCAGAAGGTGGCCCAAGTCAGAGTCAAAAAATTTTTTTATTTGGAAAATTAGAGGAAATACAGAAAATCAAATTTCAAATAGATGCATCTAAATGGAGAACAAGCTTATCAAGGACAGAGTCCATCTTTCTTATTTTTATTTTTGAGACAGGGTCTTGCTCTGTCACCCAGGCTAGAGTGCAGCGGCACAATCACAGCTCCCTGCAGCCTCGACCTCCTGGACTTCAGTGATCCTCCCACCTCAGCCTCTTGAGTAGCTGGGACTACAGACATGCACCACCATGCCCAGCTAATTTTTTTTTTAATTTTGTGCAGAGAGGGGGTCTCACTTTGTTGCCCACACTGGTCTCTCTTATTTTTGTATGCATATCTGTGGTGCAGTGCCTGAAATACAGTAGGTGTTCAATAAGCGCCAACATGCAAGAGTATCTTGCCATTGATTAAGGCAAAAGCAAAACCCCAGTCCGCCCCTCTGATGGACTGAGCACACCAAATTTCTAAAGCACAGGCAAATTAGAAAATATAATTTTGTCTAAACTTGCCAACAAGCTAAGGTTTTGTGAACCACCTAAAATTTGCCTCTCTCATACTGAAATTTTCTAGGTCAAGTATCTGAAGGAATACACTACTGCCAGTATTTTCTTTGGTGATCTGTCATATACAGCAGACATTACTTGAAACAAAGAAAAAAATGTTTTAAAACCTGTCTGGATGATTTCCGCAGTCTCACTAGGTTATTGCAGCCAGGGAGTGACCTAGCAGAGATCTGAAGGTGAGCTTCCCTAGTACTGGCATCTCACAGTGAAAGAGCACTGTTCAGTGGGTCAAGAGACCCAGAGCCTACTCTCAGTTACGACACACATAGTCCTTGTGTGGCCTTTCTGGGCTTGTGTCCTGAACTATAAAATGAGAGGGTGGCACTAAATGTTTTTTTCAGATCTCTATAGAGGCTGGAATGGCCACAGAGAATCTAAATTTGAAAACAAACATGTCCTGAGGGTGTGCTCCAATACCACCCTTTAATACTCTCCTGAGATGTGAAGGCTGGAAATGAGAATGCCATATTATTGTTACTTGCAAACGATTAGTGTATCTGGGACATCCAAAAGAAGTAACTGAAAATTTATTTCTTTAAAAACAAAAAAAACCATTACAGTGCTTTTGTAAAAACATTAATATTTAGAAGTACGTAGTGGTAATAAAAGGAAAATAGTTGTAAGACCTTCATTAAAAAGAAAAACCTAAAAAAAAAAACAAAACAAAACTCTGGATACAGGTGTATGATTTACCTAACCAGACATAGCTTTCTTTTGGATAAAAAAAAAAAAAAAAAAAAAGCTCAGAAGTGCAGAACTGTACAGATGTCCCTAAATCTATTAATTCAATGCTAAACGAAATAATCTCTTAACATGATAAAATTACACCAAACTTCATCTGGAAAAATAAACACGTAATAATGAAAAAAGTTAGCCACTCCCACCTCCCCACTTAAAAAAGACAAATGAAGAAATACTAGTCCAAGGCCAGGTGTGGTGGCTCACATCTGTAATCCCAACACTTTGAGAGGCTGAGGTGGGAGGACTGCTTGAACCCAGGAGTTCAAGACCAGCCTAGGCATCATGGCAAAACCCCATCTCTACAAAAAATACCAAAATAAAAAGAATTAGCTGGGCATGGTGGCACATACCTGTAGTCCCAGCTACTTGGGAGGCTGAGGTGAGAGGATCACTTGAGCCCGGAAGATCAAGGCGACAGTAAGCCATGATGGCACCACTGCACTCCAGCCTGGGTGACAGAATGAAACCCTGTCTCAAAAAACAAACAAACAAAAACCAAACAAATTATAGGAAAATCAACATTTTAAACCAAAGAAGAGAAGGAGAAAGAAGGGAAGGGAAGCCATAAAAGTGTCTTTTTCAAATAGATCATGGGGGAAAAAAAAAAAAAGTATGACTTGGAATAGAGACAGCCTTACAAGCAGGATCTAAAACTCAGAATCCATTTTTTTAAATTGTGATAAATTTGACTATAGAAAAATGTAAACTTTGGATACAAAAGTACCATATTTAAAGTAAATAAGCTACAACTATTACATGACAGAGAAAATGTCCTCAAACTTCTAAGGAACTTCTAACAAGTAGAAAAAAAACACACACAACCCCAAAGCAAACACCAATAGTCAATAAATATATGAAAGTGTTCAATGTTACTCATAATAAAGGCATACAAATCAAACCATGAAATGCTATTTTTCATTAATCACAACTTTG